GATGGAGTCTCACTCTGTCACCAGGCTGGAGTGCAGTGGCGTGATCTCGACTCACTGCAACCTCCGCCTCCCAGGTTGAAGTGATTCTCCTGCCTCAGCCTCCCGAGTAGCTGGGACTACAGGTGCCCGCCACCACACCTGGCTAATTTTTGTATTTTAAGTAGAGACTTGGTTTCACCATGTTGGCCAGGATGGTCTTAATCTCTTGACCTCGTGATCCGCCCGCCTCGGCCTCCCAAAGTGCTAATTTTTTAAATTTTTTGTAGAGATGGGGATCTCGTTATATTGCCCAGGCTGGTCACGAACTCCTGGGCTCAAGCGATCCTCCCACCTTTGAGTAGCTGGAATTATAGGTGCACATCACCATGCCCAGCTATTTTTTTTTATTTTTTGTAGAGATGGGGTCTTGCTATTATATTGTCCAAACTGGTCTCAAGCGATCCTCCTTCCTCGACCTCCCAAAGTGCGGAGATTACAGGCATGAGCCACCACCGGGATCCGGCAATAATCCACTTTTAAAAATAAGGAATGGGGGGAATAATGCAGTTGCTGTGAAAACCAAAGGAGAATGACAGTAACAGCCACAGCTGCCCCACAGCAGGGACTGGGAACTTCTGGGTGGGCATGCAGCACACCTCCCGGCCTGTGCCTTCCGTCTCTTCTGTGTGTCTCTAGGCCAATGGCAGCAATTGACTACAAGTAAGGGAATCCCTCGCCTCCCTGCAAGCTCCTCCCCTTTCTCCCCGAGCCCCGCCCCCTGCAGCCCCTCCCTGCAAGAGTGGGGCTAGGGCCCGGCAGGTGTGGGGTTAAGGGAGTCTGTTTGGGGCCCCCAGGAGCAGCAGCCTAAGCAGTGGCTGCAGCAACTGCAACAGCAGCGGCTGTGGCAGGCCTGGCCCCGGGCCAGCTGGCGGGAAGCCCCAGGAGGGAGGGAGGGAGGAGGAAGGGGAGGAAGAGGGGAAGGAGGAGGAGGAGGAGGAGAGGAGCAGTCAGCAGGCCCGAGGAGGCAGGACTTCCTGGTGTGGGGGTTGTCAACAGCCCAGAAAGAGAAAGACGGAGAGGCAGAGACCCAGGGGAGCCGAGGAGCGGAGACACGGACCCAGCAGGGTCACGCGGGAGGAGACTCGGGACACCCACTCGCTGGCTGCCACCGGGAGCAGAGGGGGGCTCGGCCGCCCCCTCCCACATCAGTCTCCAGACCCTTGGGGCTTCAGAGGCCGCTCCTAGGCTCCTCGGAGGAGGCGCGGGTTTCTTCTTTTCCGGAGAGCAAACTTTCCTCGGAGATGCCTGGCAGGATGAGCCGCGGCCCCCGGAGAGGACGGGACAGCCTCTGATCGCCGCCTGCGTGCCCCGCCACTGCCCATGGCCAGGAGGCCCCAGGGAACGGACAGCCCGACCTCTTAGGCGCCGGGACCCTCAGGCTCAGATCAGTGGCCGAGGCCCCAGAGGTAGGGTTCAGGGCTGGGTGGGGCGCTGGGGGCTCTCTCTCTCTCTCTCCCCCTCTTTTTCCAGTTTGCAAACTCAGCTCTGGAGTTCAGCAGCAACAGCAGCAGGAAAAACCTGCCCCTGCTCCCCCCTCCCGCCACCTCCCCTCTCCTCTTCTCCCCTCACCCAGCAGGCACCCCCGGTTCCCGCCAGGCCCTCCTGCCATGTCGGACCCAGACGTCCCCAGGGGCTCGGATGTCCCCGCCATGTGGCCCCCTTGTTCCAGGGGTGCCTGAGCCCCTTCAAGGAGCCCCAACCCACCCCCAACCTTGGCCCAGCCCTGAGCCCCAGGGACCATGAGCGGGGGCAAGAAGAAGAGTAGTTTCCAAATCACCAGCGTCACCACGGACTATGAGGGCCCTGGGAGCCCAGGGGCTTCGGATCCCCCTACCCCACAGCCCCCAACCGGGCCCCCGCCCCGCCTGCCCAATGGGGAGCCCAGCCCCGATCCGGGGGGCAAGGGCACCCCCCGGAATGGCTCCCCACCACCTGGGGCCCCTTCCTCCCGTTTCCGGGTGGTGAAGCTGCCCCACGGCCTGGGAGAGCCTTATCGCCGCGGTCGCTGGACGTGTGTGGATGTTTATGAGCGAGACCTGGAGCCCCACAGCTTCGGCGGACTCCTGGAGGGAATTCGAGGGGCCTCAGGGGGCGCCGGGGGCAGATCTTTGGATTCCAGGTTGGAGCTGGCCAGCCTCGGCCTGGGCGCCCCCACCCCACCGTCAGGCCTGTCTCAGGGCCCCACCTCCTGGCTCCGTCCACCCCCCACCTCTCCTGGACCTCAGGCCCGCTCCTTCACTGGGGGACTGGGCCAGCTGGTGGTGCCCAGCAAAGCCAAGGCAGAGAAACCCCCACTGTCGGCCTCCTCACCCCAGCAGCGCCCCCCAGAGCCTGAGACCGGTGAGAGTGCGGGCACATCCCGGGCTGCCACGCCCCTGCCCTCTCTGAGGGTGGAAGCGGAGGCTGGGGGCTCAGGGGCCAGGACCCCTCCACTGTCCCGGAGGAAAGCTGTAGACATGCGGCTGCGGATGGAGTTGGGTGCTCCAGAAGAGATGGGGCAGGTAAGACCTGGGTTCTAGGGCTGGCCCATCAGTCATGTGATGGTTCCTACCTCTCCGCCTCCAGGTGCCCCCACTTGACTCTCGCCCCAGCTCCCCAGCCCTCTACTTCACCCACGATGCCAGCCTGGTTCACAAATCTCCAGACCCCTTCGGAGCAGTAGCAGCTCAGAAGTTCAGCCTGGCCCACTCCATGTTGGCCATCAGTGGTCACCTAGACAGCGACGATGATAGGTAGGTGGGCTTCGTGGGGTGGTGGGGCGTGGTCTCCTCCCCTCACCTTCCTGTGTCTCTCCAGTGGCTCCGGAAGCCTGGTTGGCATTGACAACAAAATCGAGCAAGCCATGGTAAGAGAAGCCATCTTGGTCCCAGGAGGTCCCCTGTCTCTCCTCTCTGTGTCTTGGTTCTCAGGTTTTCTTCTGGAGGCAAAAAATTAAACCAACCATCTCAGGACACCCTGACTCCAAGAAACACTCATTGAAGAAGATGGAGAAGACTCTCCAGGTGGTTGAGACTTTGAGGTTGGTCGAGCTCCCAAAAGAGGCTAAGCCCAAGTTGGGTGAGTCCCCCGAGCTGGCAGATCCCTGCGTGTTGGCCAAGACTACAGAGGAGACCGAGGTGGAGCTGGGCCAACAGGGCCAATCCCTACTGCAGCTGCCGAGGACGGCCGTCAAGTCTGTCTCCACGCTCATGGTCTCTGCCCTGCAGAGCGGCTGGCAGATGTGCAGCTGGAAGGTCAGCACCATCCTAACACCCCCTCCCTCTTTTTACGCATGCACATCTTCTCTTTCTCTTACAGTCATCAGTGAGTTCTGCCTCAGTCAGCTCCCAAGTGAGGACGCAGTCACCTTTGAAGACTCCGGAGGCTGAGTTGCTGTGGGAGGTGTACCTGGTGCTGTGGGCCGTTCGGAAACACCTGCGCCGGCTGTACCGCAGGCAGGAGAGGCACAGACGGCACCACGTCCGATGCCATGCTGCCCCCCGACCCAACCCGGCTCAGTCCCTGAAACTGGATGCCCAAAGTCCCCTCTAGGGGGAACCCCAGACCCTTAGAGAGTCCTGACCTCACTCTTACCTGGGGTCCCATATCAGCCCCTTCATTCCATGTATTCCAGTTGTAAAACAAGTATCAAAATATTGGGAAATAAATATCAGATAGTTCTGAGTCAGTATGGAGTGTGTTTGTGGACGGCGGGA